GCCCCTCCTTTCTGAACCAAAGCAGCGTATTTCTTAAATGTATTTGATTGATGTCTAATGCCTCCCTAAAATGTCTAAGAACAAGCTGTTCCCCATCACCTTGGACACATGTTCTCAGGACCTCCTGAGGGTCATTCATATTTAGCTTAGAATAAATCTCTTAAGATATTTTACAGTTTGATTCTTTTCCACGACAAAAATAACTCATTTTAAGTGCAGCATGAAATAATAAACGTAAGAAACAACTGGGCAACTTATATGCACTGTTACAATGTCAGTGCTTTTTTTAAATCACTTTTTTGTTTATTGAGACGGAGGAGGGAGCTCTGGGATAGAGGGTCTTACTTTGTCGCCCAGGCTGGCCTGGAACTCCAGGCTCAGCGATCCTCTCGCCCCTGCTTCCTGAGTAGCGGGGACCCCAGACTCCTGCCACCCCGCCCGCATCCCTGCTGTGTTTAAGCACACTCCTCTGCTCCGCACCCCAGACGGTGGCCCTAGGGAAGTCTCAGGAGCTGAGCACAGTGTGGACTCTCCCACTCCAGTGAATGGAGAATTGAAAGGGAGAGGATTTCTATTCTGTTCTGTGGACCGTCAGCATGAAATTGTACCTTTCGCTCAGGCAAGGCTTTGCATTTCGCATTCTAGTTTGCATTCCTGCCGTAGACAACTTCCAGGCTTTGGAATTAAATTGCTAAAATAAATTTCAATAGCAAGGAACTTTCCCGGATCCAATTACCGCCACACGGCGACTTCTCAGGGAGGTACTATTTCCCTGACTGCTGAGCTGCTCCAGCCTCACTGGCGGGTTTCACCTCTAAAACCTTGAAAACAGAGGCGCGGAGAGCGAGATGGAGAAAAGCTCAGGCCCCGCCCCTTTCCCGCCCCCGCGGACTCCTCCCAGCCCAAGACTCTTCTCTTCCGCGCCGGGCCCCTTGTCCTTTGCACCCCGCCCCGGCCTCGCCCAGGCCCCGCCCACCTCTCGGGGATCTGGCCCAGGTCCCGCTTCTGTCCTGCGCCGATTGGCACAGACCCGGAAGCGGATGGCGTGGACTGAAAGTTGCACGGCGGCGTGTGCGTTTCCTAGTTGTCTGGTGCTGCTATATAGGGGACGTGGGGTCCCCACAGACCTGCAGGTTCCGGCCCCTCTTTTCTCAACCCAGAGCAAATTGAAACGTCCGGGTGAGAGTCCGTGAGTCGCTTCCTTTTGAGTTTAAAGTTGCCAATATTAAATCTCTTGCTTTTTTAACATACAGGATTTCCAAAGACTCATGTTACGTGAGGAAGCCACCAAGAAGAGCAAAGAAAAGGAGCCAGGGATGGCTCTTCCTCAGGTAAGTGATATTCCTTGGTGGATTCTTCTGTCAATGTTTTGTTGAAACGTGTTTTTTATTTTAGGGACGCTTGACTTTCAGGGATGTGGCTATAGAGTTCTCTTTGGAGGAGTGGAAATGCCTGAACCCTGCACAGAGGGCTTTATACAGGGCTGTGATGTTGGAGAACTACAGGAACCTGGAGTTTGTGGGTGAGGAAAATGTCCCTCCAGACATGAGGAATATTAGAAACCTATTGGTGTTTATATTTTGTAGATATCTCTTCCAAATGCATGATGAAGGAGTTCTCATCCACAGCGCAAGGCAATACAGAAGTGATCCACACAGGGACATTGCAAAGACATGAAAGTCATCACATTAGAGATTTTTGCTTCCAGGAAATTGAGAAAGATATTCATAACTTTGAGTTTCAGTGGCAAGAAGAGGAAAGGAATGGTCACGAAGCACCCATGACAGAAATCAAAGAGTTGACTGGTAGTACAGACCGACATGATCAAAGGCATGCTGGAAACAAGCCTATTAAAGATCAGCTTGGATCCAGCTTTCATTCGCATCTGCCTGAACTCCACATATTTCAGCCTGAATGGAAAATTGGTAATCAAGTTGAGAAGTCTATCATCAATGCCTCCTTAATTTTGACATCCCAAAGAATTTCTTGTAGTCCCAAAACCCGTATTTCTAATAACTATGGGAATAATTCCCTCCATTCTTCATTACCCATACAAAAATTGGGAAGTACACATGAGAGAAAAATCTTTCCAATGTAATGAGAGTGGCAAATCCTTTAATTATAGCTAACTCTTAAGGAAATATCAGATAATCCATTTAGGATAGAAACAATATAAATGTGAGGTATGTGACAAGGTCTTTAATCAGAATTGATTCCTTGTATGCCATAATAGATGTCACACTGGTAAGAAACCTTACAGTTGTTATGAGTGTGGCAAGACCTTCAGTCAGACGTCATCCTTTACATGCTATCGTAGACTTCATACTGGAGGGAAACCTTACAAGTGTAGTGAGCATAACAAGACCTTTGGTTGAAATTCAGCCCTTGTAATTCATAAGGCAATTCATACTGGAGAGAATCCTTGCAAGTGTAATGAATGTGGCAAGGTTTTTAATCAGAAAGCACACCTTGCACGTCATCATAGACTTCATACTAGAGAGAAGCCTTACAAATGTGAAGAATGTGAAAAAGTTTTCAGTCGCAAATCACATCTTGAAAGACAAAACTTAAAAGAGGTGGCGTTGCCCTTGTTTTTGAGAATGCCCTACTGTGTAAGTGGTAGTGTTCTTTCTTTTTTTTTTTTTTTTAAGACGGAGTCTCACCTGAGCGAGCCTCTGCACTGGCCTTATTTATTATTGTTATTAATTTTTTGTTTTTGAGACGGAGTTTCACTCTTATTGCCCAGGCTGGAGTGCAATGGTGCAATCTTGGCTCACTGCACCCTCTGTCTGTTGGGCTCAAGCGTTTCTCTTGCCTCAGCCTCCCAAGTAGCTGGGACTACAGGTGCATGCCACCACGCCTGGTTAATTTTTGTATTTATAGTGGAGATGGGGTTTCTCCATATTGGTCAGGCTGGTCTTGAACCCTTGACCTCAGGTCATCCACCCGCCTCGGCCTTCCAAAACGCTGGATTTACAGGCTTGAGCCACGCGTCCGGCCTGAAGTGGTATTTTTTAGAAAGTAACTAAACCTTTTTTCAGTTTAATGACCCAGGGATGTATTTCTGAAGGACTTGGGAGCGATCCTTTTAAGGCAAACAAGGGAGATAGTACCTGTATCTTAGTAGGAAATTAAATAATTCAAACATCAAATGTTTCAAATTAAAAGCTACCGACCTTTAAATAATTCTGAGCCTTGAGAGGAACGTGGTCATGCAACAAGAGTCCAGTGGCATGCAGGCACAAGGTTTTTTCTTTTTTGTTTTTTGTTTTTTTTTGAGACAGTCTCGCTCTGTCGCCCAAGCTGAAGTGCAGTGGTGCGATCTCAGCTCACTGCAAGCTCCGCCTCCTGGGTTCACGTCATTTTCCTGTCTCAGCCTCCCCAGTAGCTGGGACTCCAGGCACCCACCACCACTCCCGGCTAATTTTTTGTATTTTTAGTACAGACAGGGTTTCACTGTGTTAGCCAGGATGGTCTTGATCTCCTGACCTTGTGATCCACCCACCTCAGCCTCCCAAAGTGCTGGGATTACAGGCATGAATGACCGCGCCCAGCCGCAGGCGCAACTTTTTTGAGTTTTCCTGGCCAGGCGCAGTGGCTCAAGCCTGTAATCCCAGCATTTTGGGAGGCCGAGGTGGGCGGATCACTTGAGGTCAGGAGTTAGAAACCAGCCTGGCCAACGTGGTGAAACCCCGTCTCCAGTAAACATACAAAGCCATTACAGGGCATGGTGGGGCACGCCTGTATTCCCAGCTACTTGGGAGGCTGAGGCAGGAGAACTGCTTGATCCGGGGAGGTGGAAGTTGCAGTGGGCCAAGATCATGCCACTGCACCCCAGCCTGGGCAACAGAGCAAGACTCCGTACCAAAAAAAAAAAAAAAAAAAAAAAAAAGCTATA